GCATGTAATAATTATACCCGGCATTCCTGCCTCATCAGCCCAGCCCCTGGAGTTGGGCACCCTCGCCCAGGACATCACAGCCCTGGCAGACCTGGGGTTAAAACGTGGGCGGCGGAAGGAAGGGGCTGCGCAGGGGCCTGGACTCCCAGGTTCTAGGGTTCTAAGGGTGGACAAGAGCTCAGGCCTAGTCACAGCCCGGGCCCTGCTGTGACTCCTAGCTAACTCTCGGGGGATGGTCACTCCACCTCTCTGAGCCCAGTTTCCCATCTGTAAAGGCAGGAAGTAGGACTCCTGGTTCTAGAACGCACTCAGTGAAAATGATCAGGATCCAAGCGCTTTCAGCAACTTCTGGCGACCCTCCTCTCCCCTCCCGTCTCTTCCTGAGCAATCACACGCGGGGTGGAGGGAGGGAGGGAAGGAAGGAGGGAGGGTGAGGAACGCAGACCTCCCCACACCCCCGGCGAGCCCCCGGACACAGCCCCACCAGGCCTCCAGCCCCGTATCCGCACAAAGCCTCTCCAGAAGGCGCGCTAGGGGAGGCCCTGGCGGCACAGCAGAGCAGGAGGCGCCAAGGAGTTATTTAGCCATGCGGGACCCCATCCCCCTCCAGTCCCCGGAGGCCGGCACCGCCCCCGCCCCCGCCCCCGCCCGGCCGGGGCCCCACGCGCGGACACGGGGCGGGGCCTCGGGGCGGGCGGGCGCCTGGTGGCCCGGGCCCATCACGCCACCCGGGACGTGCCTTGGCGGAGGCGGCGCCGGGGAGATCGGTCGTACACAGCGGTCCCGGGGCGGGGTGACCCGGCCCGGGCGCGCGGCCGCCCCCATGACGTCAACCCACAAGGCAGCGCGCTGTTGTGGCGTTTACCGCGCGTCGCCGGGGCAACGGCGGCCGGGCGGGCGTCGGCGGCTTGGCCCCGCCCCTCCATGCAAATGAGCGACGTCACCCGCACCCAATGGCGAACGGGGGCGGTGAGCTCATCGCGCCGAGCCGAGGCTATAAGAGGGCGCACAAGTGGCGCGGCGCAGGAGCCGCCGCCAGTGGAGGGCCGGGCGCTGCGGCCGCGGCCGGGGCGGGCGCAGGGCCGAGCGGACGGGGGGGCGCGGGCCCCCCGGGAGGCCGCGGCCACTCCCCCCCGGGCCGGCGCGGCGGGGGAGGCGGAGGATGGAAACACCCTTCTACGGCGATGAGGCGCTGAGCGGCCTGGGCGGCGGCGCCAGTGGCAGCGGCGGCAGCTTCGCGTCCCCGGGCCGCTTGTTCCCCGGGGCGCCCCCGACGGCCGCGGCCGGCAGCATGATGAAGAAGGACGCGCTGACGCTGAGCCTGAGTGAGCAGGTGGCGGCAGCGCTCAAGCCTGCGGCCGCGCCGCCTCCTACCCCCCTGCGCGCCGACGGCGCCCCCAGCGCGGCACCCCCCGACGGCCTGCTCGCCTCTCCCGACCTGGGGCTGCTGAAGCTGGCCTCCCCCGAGCTCGAGCGCCTCATCATCCAGTCCAACGGGCTGGTCACCACCACGCCGACGAGCTCACAGTTCCTCTACCCCAAGGTGGCGGCCAGCGAGGAGCAGGAGTTCGCCGAGGGCTTCGTCAAGGCCCTGGAGGATTTACACAAGCAGAACCAGCTCGGCGCGGGCGCGGCCGCTGCCGCCGCCGCCGCCGCCGCCGGGGGGCCCTCGGGCACGGCCACGGGCTCCGCGCCCCCCGGCGAGCTGGCCCCGGCGGCGGCCGCGCCCGAAGCGCCTGTCTACGCGAACCTGAGCAGCTACGCGGGCGGCGCCGGGGGCGCGGGGGGCGCCGCGACGGTCGCCTTCGCTGCCGAACCTGTGCCCTTCCCGCCGCCGCCACCCCCAGGCGCGTTGGGGCCGCCGCGCCTGGCTGCGCTCAAGGACGAGCCACAGACGGTGCCCGACGTGCCGAGCTTCGGCGAGAGCCCGCCGTTGTCGCCCATCGACATGGACACGCAGGAGCGCATCAAGGCGGAGCGCAAGCGGCTGCGCAACCGCATCGCCGCCTCCAAGTGCCGCAAGCGCAAGCTGGAGCGCATCTCGCGCCTGGAAGAGAAAGTGAAGACCCTCAAGAGTCAGAACACGGAGCTGGCGTCCACGGCGAGCCTGCTGCGCGAGCAGGTGGCGCAGCTCAAGCAGAAAGTCCTCAGCCACGTCAACAGCGGCTGCCAGCTGCTGCCCCAGCACCAGGTGCCCGCGTACTGAGTCCGCGCGCGGGGCGCATGCGCGGCCACCCTCCCCAAGGGGCGGGCTCGCGGGGGGGTGTCGTGGGCGCCCCGGACTTGGAGAGGGTGCGGCCCTGGGGACCCCCCCTCCCCGAGTGTGCCCAGGAACTCAGAGAGGGCGCGGCCCCCGGGGATTCCCCCCCCCCGAGGGTGCCCAGGACTCGACAAGCTGGACCCCCTGCTCCCGGGGGGGCGAGCGCATGACCCCCCCGCCCTCGCGCTGCCTCTTTCCCCCGCGCGGCCGCCCCGTGTTGCACAAACCCGCGCGTCTCGGCTGCCCCTTTGTACACCGCGCCGCGGAAGGGGGCTCCGAGGGGGCGCAGCCTCAAACCCTGCCTTTCCTTTACTTTTACTTTTTTTTTTTTTTCTTTGGAAGAGAGAAGAACAGAGTGTTCGATTCTGCCCTATTTATGTTTCTACTCGGGAACAAACGTTGGTTGTGTGTGTGTGTGTTTTCTTGTGTTGGTTTTTTAAAGAAATGGGAAGAAGAAAAAAAAATTCTCCGCCCCTTTCCTCGATCTCGCTCCCCCCTTCGGTTCTTTCGACCGGTCCCCCCTCCCTTTTTTGTTCTGTTTTGTTTTGTTTTGCTACGAGTCCACATTCCTGTTTGTAATCCTTGGTTCGCCCGGTTTTCTGTTTTCAGTAAAGTCTCGTTACGCCAGCTCGGCTCTCCGCCTCCTTCTTCCCCCGCCGGGGCCTGGCGGGCTGGGCGGGGCCTGGTTCGCTTCCCCCCTACACCCCCGCCTTTCTCTCCTCCCT